AACATTTAGAAAGGAAAATATTCTATTAAATTTTTTAAAAACATTTTATTGGGGGATCGTTAAATATAAATAATCCATTTTAAATAATATAAACACGTAGCAGAAGTACATAAAACATACTTTCATTTTCTAAAACATAGAGAACAGTAACTTCTTCGCCTCCAAAAGAACAGACCATTTAATACCATTTAAAAAAATCTTTTGGCATTCCTATTGCCCTTCCCATAACTAAATGAATCAGTGACACGTGTATATATATACATATATTGGAGATGGAGTTTCGTTCTTGTTGCCCAGGCTGGAGTGCAATGGTGCAATCTTGGCTCACTGCAACCTCTGCCTCCCGGGTTCAAGTGATTCTCCTGCCTCAGCCTCCCAAACAGCTGGGATTACGGGCGCCCAGCTAATTTTTTCTACATGTTGGTCAGGCTGGTCTCGAACTCCTGACCTCAGGTGATCCTCCCACCTCGGCCTCCCAAAGTGCCGGAATTAGAGGCGTGAGCCACCACACCCAGCCCTGATGTATATATTTGAATCTGCTGTTTATTCATATGTTGAATAAACATTCACAGTTGGGATTACTGGCATACATCTTCCACAATTATAACATTATTTTAGCTAGTGAATAATAAAACTAATTTGATTTTGGTTAACTTCTTTTCAATACAGATGGTTTAAAAATAAGACAAAGCCTGTCTTTTTCTATTGTGATCTTAAAAATATCTTTCTAACATGCTTTTTAAAAAAAATACATAAGTATGCTACCACTGCCTTGTAGTAAACTTTAGAAAATGTTGAGATTCCAAAGGGCTGCCTACAAACCAAATGGCATCCTAGCTTTGGCAGGCTGATGCTTCATTTTGGCTGCTCTCGCCCCCTCTAGCGTTTGCAAAGCTCATCTGTCTGATTATCCAGTTACCTCACTGAACAAGATCTTGGCTAAGTCCTGCCCATCTATGACATCACCCCCTTCTTCAGCCACTGCGAGGTGAAGCTTTAAACTTCAGACTTGGAGGTGGGCTGTGTGCAGTAAACTGGAATGCTCTCCCTCGCTCACTCCTCAGTGTAGGAGTGATCTGAAGCAGGACAAGCTCAGCCTGCAGCTGCCGTGGGCTTTGTGTGGACTGGACGCAGAGCTTGGGAGACGGGGGAGGGCTATTACTCCAATTCACTGTCAATGGAATTACAGCTATAGCGGCAGTGTATATAGGATTGCTTTTTCTCGTCTTCCTGGTAAGTGTTTTCCATGTTTTTTCTTATGATTGTAATAGTTCATTAAAACCTTTTACTTTCACAGGAGATGCTCAGTCCCAGTATATTTTAAGGAAGAGAAATATAAAGGAAATTTAGTATGCCTCCTTTTCTTTAAATGAAGAATTTAGTTTCCTTTACTTCTTAAAAGAGAATACCTGTTCTTGTATAACGTGACTGCACCAGACATTCTGAAAAATCAGCAAGAAGCAAAAGCTGGAAATAGCTATTTCACAGCAGGTAATCATACCTCAGGATGTAGCTACTGTACAAAGTTTATACTTGGATAATCCTGGATGGGAATAAAGGTAGGGGGTAACTGCCTGAAAAACCTATTACTATACAGGCCTTAGCATCATGAATGACTTTCTTCATGAGGATCTGAAGTTACTATCTCTGACCACATTGCACAGAAGAGCCAATAAGAATTTCAAAGAGGGCAATTTCCACTAAGGGAATTAAGCTACACAAAAGGAACTTTCACACAGAAACTCTATCAGAAAGAAAAAAAAAATACATAGGAAGCCATGTGTCCTACATAGTAACAGGAAGCAGAATTGTTTCTGCCCCCACTTTAATGAGCTTGCCCACCATGCTGAACTGCAGCTGGAATGTTCATTGACAACAGCAAGCCTGATCTGGAGGTGTGTACGCCATAGGATTACTTGAATAAACGGTGAAGAACATTTCCAAGGACTAAACAAAAGTTTATAAGTCCCAGTCCCTCACCAGGAAAATAATATATGTGCATTGGATATTCACCCCCGCAAAATTTACTCACATCGTTCAATAAGGTAGGAAAAACAAAGTATTTTATTTTCATGCCTAAATGAAGGAATCATTCTTATTTTCTTGCAGAAATCCATCCATTTAAAATAATGCTTAAAATTAATAACCAAAGAAAATGAAATGACATTAATAATCAAAGCAAACTATGGGTTTGAGATTGAGGATCTCAAGATGTGTGTAACTATTCCTGAGTATGAAGAGAATAGGTATTTTTATGACATTTTTCTACACCTGTATATTTTCTGTCTTTTTTTACTCACTTCATTTTAGGGTTCTGAAGTAACGGAAGCTACCTTGTATAAAGACCTCAACACTGCTGACCATGATCAGCGCAGCCTGGAGCATCTTCCTCATCGGGACTAAAATTGGGCTGTTCCTTCAAGTAGCACCTCTATCAGTTATGGCTAAATCCTGTCCATCTGTGTGTCGCTGCGATGCGGGTTTCATTTACTGTAATGATCGCTTTCTGACATCCATTCCAACAGGAATACCAGAGGATGCTACAACTCTCTACCTTCAGAACAACCAAATAAATAATGCTGGGATTCCTTCAGATTTGAAAAACTTGCTGAAAGTAGAAAGAATATACCTATACCACAACAGTTTAGATGAATTTCCTACCAACCTCCCAAAGTATGTAAAAGAGTTACATTTGCAAGAAAATAACATAAGGACTATCACTTATGATTCACTTTCAAAAATTCCCTATCTGGAAGAATTACATTTAGATGACAACTCTGTCTCTGCAGTTAGCATAGAAGAGGGAGCATTCCGAGACAGCAACTATCTCCGACTGCTTTTCCTGTCCCGTAATCACCTTAGCACAATTCCCTGGGGTTTGCCCAGGACTATAGAAGAACTACGCTTGGATGATAATCGCATATCCACTATTTCATCACCATCTCTTCAAGGTCTCACTAGTCTAAAACGCCTGGTTCTAGATGGAAACCTGTTGAACAATCATGGTTTAGGTGACAAAGTTTTCTTCAACCTAGTTAATTTGACAGAGCTGTCCCTGGTGCGGAATTCCCTGACTGCTGCACCAGTAAACCTTCCAGGCACAAACCTGAGGAAGCTTTATCTTCAAGATAACCACATCAATCGGGTGCCCCCAAATGCTTTTTCTTATCTAAGGCAGCTCTATCGACTGGATATGTCCAATAATAACCTAAGTAATTTACCTCAGGGTATCTTTGATGATTTGGACAATATAACACAACTGATTCTTCGCAACAATCCCTGGTATTGCGGGTGCAAGATGAAATGGGTACGTGACTGGTTACAATCACTACCTGTGAAGGTCAACGTGCGTGGGCTCATGTGCCAAGCCCCAGAAAAGGTTCGTGGGATGGCTATTAAGGATCTCAATGCAGAACTGTTTGATTGTAAGGACAGTGGGATTGTAAGCACCATTCAGATAACCACTGCAATACCCAACACAGTGTATCCTGCCCAAGGACAGTGGCCAGCTCCAGTGACCAAACAGCCAGATATTAAGAACCCCAAGCTCACTAAGGATCACCAAACCACAGGGAGTCCCTCAAGAAAAACAATTACAATTACTGTGAAGTCTGTCACCTCTGATACCATTCATATCTCTTGGAAACTTGCTCTACCTATGACTGCTTTGAGACTCAGCTGGCTTAAACTGGGCCATAGCCCGGCATTTGGATCTATAACAGAAACAATTGTAACAGGGGAACGCAGTGAGTACTTGGTCACAGCCCTGGAGCCTGATTCACCCTATAAAGTATGCATGGTTCCCATGGAAACCAGCAACCTCTACCTATTTGATGAAACTCCTGTTTGTATTGAGACTGAAACTGCACCCCTTCGAATGTACAACCCTACAACCACCCTCAATCGAGAGCAAGAGAAAGAACCTTACAAAAACCCCAATTTACCTTTGGCTGCCATCATTGGTGGGGCTGTGGCCCTGGTTACCATTGCCCTTCTTGCTTTAGTGTGTTGGTATGTTCATAGGAATGGATCGCTCTTCTCAAGGAACTGTGCATATAGCAAAGGGAGGAGAAGAAAGGATGACTATGCAGAAGCTGGCACTAAGAAGGACAACTCTATCCTGGAAATCAGGGAAACTTCTTTTCAGATGTTACCAATAAGCAATGAACCCATCTCGAAGGAGGAGTTTGTAATACACACCATATTTCCTCCTAATGGAATGAATCTGTACAAAAACAATCACAGTGAAAGCAGTAGTAACCGAAGCTACAGAGACAGTGGTATTCCAGACTCAGATCACTCACACTCATGATGCTGAAGGACTCACAGCAGACTTGTGTTTTGGGTTTTTTAAACCTAAGGGAGGTGATGGTAGGAACCCTGTTCTACTGCAAAACACTGGAAAAAGAGACTGAAAAAAAGCAATGTACTGTACATTTGCCATATAATTTATATTTAAGAACTTTTTATTAAAAGTTTCAAATTTCAGGTTACTGCTGCGATTGATGTAGTGGAGATGCCTGAACACAATTCTATATTTTAGTATTTTTTAGTAATTTGTACTGTATTTTCCTTGCAAATATTGGAGTTATAAACCATTTACTTTGTGTTCTACTGAGTAAGATGACTTGTTGACTGTGAAAGTGAATTTTCTTGCTGTGTCGAACAATCAGGACTGCATTCATATGAGATCCTTGTAGTATAAGCACAGGCCATTTTTCACTTTGGTATTAATAAAATGTAAAAAAAAAAAACTGGCTGAATGGCTGAATGAGATAAAATTTAATTTTAAAAAATGGTTATGAAATAATGTTCCAATTATTAAATTTGTATTATCCCAGTGGTATTCAATAAATCAAAATGTGTGAAGTAATGGGCAATATCAAACTTCCTGCATATCTCCATTTTTGCTCTAGGCAAATTAATTATCCTTAAAAAAGTTAAGCATATCTTCTGAACTGAATACATCAGCTGGCATAAAAGGAGCATGAAGTCTGTTAAAGCCATTGTCAGCAAAGCTTTGAAAATAAAGGACTTCACAAAAACGGTAATGTAAATGTGCTTCCAAGTTGGGGGGAAAATGTGTACTTAGGAAAACATGGAAACTTAGACTTGTATAGTGTAATGAACACAAATACCAAAACTGCATTTTGGTTTTGCCTATACCATCCTGATTTTTGAAAAGTGAATTATAAACACAAAATTGTTAGTGTTTATGATGTTTTTATCATAAAGGATGTCAGAGAAACTTTATGCATATTAAAAATGTAATGTAATTATAAGCGATTCCCCTCAACAATCCAGAGAAAGTAGTTCTTTAAATAAGAGATAATTTAAAGAAAAATAAATACTAGACATCAAATTTAGATCTGGTTTATGTCAAAGGTTTTAACACTGTACATAAATGTTCAATTTACTTTTACAAAGATCAAGAATACTGCCCATTACTGTCACAATTTTCCAGATATTATATAATGAACTCGTAATGTAACATTTCCTTCTAGCTTCCTACTGAATTGTGAGCTGTTACTTGTTGAAAAACCATATCACTTTTCTGTTGCCATGATTTTTTTTTTTTCAACAAAAAACCAAAGTGCATTGTACGCCCTTTGGCCAGTCTTGTATGTGCCTTGATCCAACGCTACATGTATTCAGCTTTTAAAACTCCACAAATTTTTCATACTCCTTAAATATGAAAAATTATGGTCTTATTGCTGAATAAAACTTTTAAAAAGTACAGAATAATTGTGCTTGCTTTTTCAGGATTGTGTTACTATCACTAAGTAGCAAATTGCCCAGCACATTAGTCCTAAACGTCCCATGTATTTTTCTAGGCATAAAAATAAAAGTTGGCTAAAAATTTTAAAAAATCAACATCTTGAGGTTGTGTATCATTTTACTTCAAAGAGTTCAGTGTTTCATGTATAAATGTATTTCCTCTTACTTATACACTGTATAGATGGAAAATTTAAGAAATGGTTTCAAAGCCTTTCTCTCTTAGGCGCACTGCTGCCACTGTCCTGATACTTTTTAAGGTGGTCTTTGAAAAACTGTTTTTTTAAAATAGCCTTTTAGTAGAGTGAGTTGGCATTTGTGATACTGTGAAATACACACTTTCTCTTTGTCCCTGTTTCTGGCATACAACTCCTAAAATCCTTGCAATCTTCAAAGTGATATATTTTCATATGCTAATGAGTTCACTGATAGCTGGCAGGCCCTAGGTAGCTTCAAGATAAAGTCTGATCATTGAAAAGACCAAGACATGATTATAGGGTTGGGACTTACAACCCCAAACCCTAACCTCCAGAGAGGGCGAAGTGGATGAAGATTAAGTTGATCACCAGTGACCAGTGGTTTAATCAAGCATGCCTATGTAATCAAGCCTCCATAAAAAAACAAAAGGTCAAGATTTGGAGAGCTTCCAGATTGCTGAACATGTGGTGGTTCCTGCAGGATGGCATGCCTGGAGAGGGCATGGAAGCTCTGTGCCCACCTAGACCTCACCTTATGTTTCCTGCCATCTGGATCCTTTGTAACATCCTTTATAATACGTCAGTAAATCTGTTTCCTTGCATTTTGTGAGCTGTTGTAGCAAATTAATAGAACACAAAAAGGGGATCCTGGGAAACCAAACTTGAAGCTGACTAGTCTTGCAACTGGTGTCTGAAGAGGAGGCAGTTTTGTGGGAATAAGCCCTCAACCTGTGGGATATGACACAATTTCCAGGTAGACAGTGTTGGGATTAAACTGAATTGGAGGACACCCAGCTGGTATCTGCTGAAGAACTGATTGCTTGCGTGGTGTATGGGGCAAAACTTGTTAAGACAAGTCTTCTATGTTGATTATTGTTGAATGAGAGAATTAAACACACATACACACTTTGAGTTTGTGTTTTCCACACAGAGCATCAAAAGAC